CACTGTTTTGCATGGTGCAATAATTAGGGGTTCGTGAAAGAATTTTCCCAGGAGACAGAAGACTATGTATAGAACTAATCATAAATGTATTTGCACTGATGTTCAAATATCATTTAAGGGGCATGGAAATCCTGGAATTTGGTCATCTGCAAGGAAACAATTATAGAAAGCCATAATCTCTTAGGTTGAGGGGGCATAGTGCTGGTTGAGGTTAAAGCAGTTGATTTAATTTTCTTTAGCAGTCTGTTTTTATCCAACCTGCTTATTTCATTTCTCTCTCTCTCTCTTTTTTTTTTTTTTTTTGAGACGGAGTCTCGCTCTGTCACCCAGGCTGGAATGCAGTGGCACAATCTCTCTGCTCACTGCAGCCTCTGCTTCCCAGGTTCAAGCAGTTCTCCTGCCTCAGCCTCCTGAGTAGCTGGGACTACAGACACGCACCAGCACGCCTGGCTAATTTTTGTATTTTCAGTAGAGACAGGGTTTCACCATGTTGGCCAGGGTGGTCTCAAACTGACCTCAGATGGTCCACCTGCCTCGGCCTTCCACAGTGCTGGGATTACAGGCATGAGCCACCGTGCCCGGCCCATCCTGCTTATTTCTGTGAGTCACGGCTTGGAATGTGTTAAGAAAAAGGACTCTATGTTCTCTCTAAAGGGAGACTCGAGACTAATCCCCTGTTCACATCAGAAGTATAAAATGATCCCCTTGAGAAGGTGAAAGAAAAATATTGGGCCCTTGGCATTGCTTGATTCTCAGAATAATCAGCTTGAGTGTTGTAAGGTTTGGAATTGGGAAAAGCTTACTCTAGGTGAGAAAATATTAGAGGCACAGGAGACTCTGAGAATGCTCTGTCAATTGTCAGAGACTTATTTAGAACAATGGATGCATTCATATGGAGATGTGGGTGATGGTAGTTTTTAGCTTTTCAGCTTTTTCAGTCAGGTGTCAGAGACAATATTTTGTGTGTTTAAGCACAATCCCCTCCCCCAGGGTTTGACTCTTGGAAGCTGAATCTTTTGAGGAAGTTGTTTGCTATGAGTCTGAATCCTGAAAGTAGAGGACTTGATGGAGTCTGTAATCTGTTTACCACTCAGATGAGGATGTAGAATTTATTGTTGGTGAGTTACTGAACTCTTCCTAAAGAATGGTTGCTTAGGCAAATTTTCTCTCAATCAGTTTAACCCTTAGTAGTTTACAGTCTGTTCTCAGTGAAGGCCAGAGCTGTCTTTCTAATGATACTGTCCTTTAAGAATCCTTGTTGGATATGCATGTGTGTTGTTCAGTGGCTCAAAATAAAGGACTGGAATGATGTATGGTTCTCTCTTCATCCAGGACAATTTAGCTTTTGGTAACCTGGGCTGGCATTGTTATTAATTTCTCTCCTAGATCAAATGGTTGGTGGGGTTGCTTTCCAACGTTAAGACACCACTGTGTTTGATTATTTTGGTTTTGTAACTAATAGGGCAATGAGTAATGCATTCATTTTGGAAACAGGCCAGTGGTAACACAGCTCTTGGGCCTGCTGGACGTGTGGAAAAATAGGACAGAGTAAACAATTGAGGGCATAAATAATGAATCTTCCAACTGAGCCCTGGGAGAGTGAGGGAGATTATCCTCAGAGCTGTTCAGTCTGGCAGTAAAAGGGAAAGAGTCCACTGAATTAATTACCCAGACTGTATTTGATACTGCAGGAGGTATGAGATTGTCAAAACCATTCAAAACAAAGTTACCTTTCCGATACAAACTTTTAATCCATCTTTTTGTTTGTTTTAAACCAGACATTTGAATTGTTCATTTATTTTTTAGAGTCCAGGCCTTTGTATCTTCTTTAAACTTTGTTCTATATGTTAGCATTCTGTGAACACTTGATGGTCCTTTTGTTTAGTCAGATCTTAGAAGTTTACTTCATTAGAGATTTCATGATCTGTAAATACATAAAACGTCTCACAAAAGGTTAAGACAAGAGTTTGGGCCAGATGTGGTGACTCATGCTTGTAATCCCAACACTTCAGGAGGCTGAGGCGGACGGATCACTTGAGGCCAGGAGTTCAAGACCAGCCTGACCAACATGGTGAAACCTCATCTCTACTAAAAATATGAAAATTAGCTGGGCATGGTGGCACAGGCCTGTAATTCCAGCTACTCAGGAGGCTGAGGCAGGAGAATTGCTTGAACCCAGGAAGTGGGGGTTGCAGTGAGCTGAGATCGTTGGACTGCACTCCAGCCTGGGTGACAGAGTGAGACTCCACATAAAAGCAAAACAAACAAACAAAAAAACACACACACAAAAACAAGCGTTTCTTCAGCCCAAGAATCATTTCCAGTATTAAGATAAATATTTGCCAGGCGCGGTGGCTCACGCCTGTAATCCCAGGACTTTGGGAAGCTGAGGCAGGCGGATCACCTGAGTTCGGGAGTTCAAGACCAGCTTGACCAACATGGAGAAACCCCATCTCTATTAAAAATACAAAAATTAGCTGGGTGTGGTGGTGCGTGCCTATAATCCCAGCTACTTGGGAAGCCCAGGCAGGAGAATCGCTTGAACCCAGGAGGTAGAGGTTGCAGTGAGCCGAGATTGTGCCATTGCACTCCAGCCTGGGCAACAGGAACGAAATTCCATCTAAAAAAAAAAAAAGATAAAAAAAGATAAATAGTCTTACTTTTGGATAGTTTTTATCCAGTGAATTAAATGAACATCGGTCTCAGCATTTCTCTGAAGTAGGGAAAACTAATGGCCTGTGATTATCTAAATAACTTAAGTGATTTGGTAGTGAAGCCAGACCGAGAGCCAAGGTCTCTGAATTCTTCCTTTCTCTGAATTTCTAATATAGCTTATTATTTTCTCCAAGAAATTTCAGGAACCCTATTTGAAATGATTTGAAGTTTTCCTATATCTACCCTGAGAGGCTTTTTTTATCTTTCTGGTTGTGAAGGGGATCCAAACACCAGTATGCTATTATTAATCAAAAGAAGAATGCTCAAGATGAGGTATTGGAGAAAGAAAAAATAAAGTTGTTAAGAAAAGACCAACTTGAAGGTGATTTTATTTTGTTTTGTTTTGAGACAGGGTGCCGTCCCAATTATATTGCCCAGGCTGGCCTTGAACTCCCGGACTCAAGCAGTACTCCTGACCCAGCCACCGAAGGGACTACAGGTGTGCACCGTGGTGCCCGACTTCCAAATTGATGTGTTTAATTTAGGTAACATATCTTCAACAGGAATATCACAGGAGTGATGCTGTGTTCTTCACTGCATGATTTCAAAAGGTACAGAATTTTGATTTGTATCGTTACTGATAGTGTTTCATGACCTTGTTTTTGTTCATTACAGTGTGAGCCACTGCCCCATGTTGTGTTGATGCCAATCTGCCATGCTAGCCTGTCTACCAGGGCCAGGTGACCTGTCCTTTCAGCTTCTTTCTCACACGCAGATGAACACTGGACTTCAGAAATGTAAGTAATCTGGATCCTATGGAGCATGTGTGTCTTTGCTCTCCTTCCCATTCTCTCTCTCTAGGGGACACTACACAGAAAATGAGAACTGCTCACTATCCTACCCCAGCCGAATTGGATGCGTATGCTAAGAAGGTCGCAAACAACCCACTGACTATAAAAATCTTCCCCAACAGTGTGAAGGTTCCCCAGCGGAAACACGTTCGTCGTACTGTGAACGGCCTCGACACATCAGCCCAGCGCTACAGCCCCTACCCGACACAGGCTGCCACCAAGGCAGGCCTGCTTGCCATTGTCAAAGTGCCAGCCAAAAGCATACTCAAGGACTTTGACGGCACCCGAGCCCGGTTGCTCCCTGAGGCCATCATGAACCCCCCAGTGGCACCCTATGCTACTGTGGCACCCAGCACTTTAGCCCACCCCCAGGCCCAGGCTCTGGCCCGCCAGCAGGCCCTGCAGCATGCACAGACCCTGGCCCATGCCCCTCCCCAGACGCTGCAGCACCCTCAGGGTATCCCGCCACCCCAGGCACTGTCCCACCCTCAGAGCCTCCAGCAGCCTCAGGGCCTGGGCCACCCTCAGCCCATGGCCCAAACCCAGGGCTTGGTCCACCCTCAGGCCCTGGCTCACCAGGGTCTCCAGCACCCCCACAATCCCTTGCTGCATGGAGGCCGGAAGATGCCAGACTCAGATGCCCCCCCGAATGTGACCGTGTCTACCTCAACTATCCCCCTTTCAATGGCGGCCACTCTGCAGCACAGCCAGCCTCCGGACCTGAGTAGCATCGTGCACCAGATCAACCAGTTTTGCCAGACGAGGGCAGGCATCAGCACTACCTCAGTGTGTGAGGGCCAGATCGCCAACCCCAGCCCCATTAGTCGCAGTCTGCTCATCAATGCAAGCACCCGGGTGTCGACCCACAGCGTCCCCACACCAATGCCTTCATGTGTGGTCAATCCCATGGAGCACACCCACGCGGCCACCGCCGCGTTGCCTGCTGCAGGTCCTGTCAACCTGCCCACAGGCATCTCTCGCGTCCCCACTGGCTACCCTAGCGACCTCAAGCCAGTCACCTGGAACCAGCACCAGCTGGCCCACCTACAGCAGATGTGCAGCGAGGCTAGTGGGACGCCAGCCCCTGGCCTGACAGGCAAGCATGCGGCAGGACGCGAGTTGGCAGGGCCTGGCTTTGTGGGCAAGGCCCCTGCCTACCCGCAGGAACTCTGCCTGGCGCAGTCCTTCCATCTGAAGCCACCCCTGGAAAAGCCGACCCCATCCCCACCAGTCAACGGCATGGCAGCCCCATTGGCCTACCCCAATGGTCACTACTTCCAACCCCTGTGGAACAACATTCTGCCCACTCCCAATAGCGACAGCTCGGGGTCTCAGGACCTTGCCATGCCGTTCCACGGTGGGCAGCCCACAGGTGCACCCCTCGACTGTGCGGCAGCTCCCGGGGCCCACTACCGAGCAGGGACCGGGGGCGGTCCAGTGGCAAGCCAGAACAGCTTGATGCAAACAGTGGATTACCTAAGTGGGGATTTCCAACAGGCCTGCTTCCGAGAACAGAGCCTGGCCATGCTGAGCAAGGCCCACCGAGCCCCTGGCAACCGAGCCCCCGATCCCACAGAGAGTCGAAGTCTTCATATTCAGCACCCAGGGTATAGATAGGTAGCCCTGCTGCCCTCCACGTGCAACACATCATACATCACCCTCCTAGGTTTAGTCTTTTAAGTAACTGGATAGTTTCAAAGTTTCACTGCTCCAGTGTGATCATTCTTAGATGTCTAAGAAAGGGAATTTGGTGGGATCTAAGTGGGGACAGAAGGGGTCCTCTCGTCCTCCCCTCCAGCAACTTTTGGTTTTATGTTAGAACCTAACCCTAAGCCCAGGCTTTTCTCTCCACTGACTGCCTGTCAGCTAGTCTCTCCACCTTGGCCATTTCCAGCCAGCTCCCACCCATCTTTTCTTGAATCTCTTCCTGTTTCCCTTAGGACGACTGAGGTGTGGGCTGACGGAATGCCCTAGTTGAGGTAGTATAGGTGCTCAGGCCCCTAATCCAGACCTCTACCTGTTGCTACCCCCCTTCCCCTCCCTCCAGGACTAAGAAGCAAGATTTCCCAGGTGCTCTGAAAGCTAATTACTTACTCATCGAAGGATCTCAAATCAAAGCTGACCCAGTCTTCATATCCTTCAAGTTCCTTTCCATTCCTCAAGGCTTTGTTTTGTGTCTATATTGATCCCACAGCCACTGCACTTGCCCTTGCCACACTTGATCTCAAGGGCATCTTGGAAGTATTTGACCATTTCTTGAGATATGGGGGGAAAAAGTCTTTGTATTGGCATCTTGGTTCCAGACTCCCCTTTCCAAACCTAGAAAAATACAGTGACCTTTGAGCATACCCAAGATCCCTTTCTCACTGTTGCCTGTCCCCTAACTCACCTCCCCACAGCCCCTATCCTTTCCCCCTCAACAAAAACAAAATCTACCTTACTTGAGGAATTAGGTAGGTAAGGAATGATCACATTGGAGTTTGGGATTAAAAACACCAAAAAAAAAAAAATGCATTTGGTTCTCTCTACACTGGCTAAGAATATTGCTCTACACTGTAAGTTTTAAACGTTACGTTTCTGTATGAATGTAGTGTGGGTTTGAGTAGCATTGTGTGTGAGTGGCCCCACAGGTACATTCACCCTCTAGTGCAGCCCCTCAGTTTAATGAAGGAAAAAAAAACAAACACAAAGCCTTAAGCTCTTTGAGTACTTCCTTTACCAAATGAGCATGGTTCTAACACCTGGAGCTGGGCCTACATTGGAAACAAGCCCCTCCTGCCCTCTGTCCATTCTTAGAGCATACCTTCATCCACTCCATGCTCAGCACGTCTCATCCCAAGCGACAATTAGTTGGCTAGAAACACTTTTCTGTAATTTTAAACTTAGACTGTTTTGTTACAAATTTTTGCACCATTCTGTTAAAGATGCAGAATTGGGCTTTTTTATTTTTTACAGATGAAATAAGCCCTTACCTTTCCTCTTGTCTCTGGGGAATGTCAGCTGATGGTTCTTATTTAAGGTTTTGCATTTTGTTCACTATCCACTACTGTTCGTTAGCCAGAAATTCTCTAGTGATCTGAAGCAATGTGACTGAAGACCAGTTTTAAGTTATGTGTTGGCAAGTTGCCTTATATTTAAAAGGAAAAAGAAAAAAAAAAAAGCCTGATTGTGTTATGCCAAATGATAGCAACATGAAGTCCTAATTTATTGTTCCCAATTGTTTTCCTGCCGTCTGTGAACACTGGTACCTCCCTGTCCTGATCCCCCAGGAGCACCTGTAGCTTCTGACTCAATGCCTTCTCCGAAGGTGTTGGCCGCCATCTCACCCAGGGCCCTCTTCCAGTTCCTGCTTTTCTGAGTCAGATTTAAAGAGCACCACTGTCTTCCCCCTACCCCTTGCTTGATCTCCAAAGCAGATATTCTTGCTGTATTTTTTTTTCCTCCCCAATACCTCTCCCTGAAAGGTGAGCTGCTATTTTAGGAAACTGGACCAGACACCAACTTGGGGGCTTTAAGTCAAACAACCTCAAACCCATCTCTTCCTGTGTAGGGGTGCAAGCCTCTGAAGCTCTCACTCCCACCCTTAGTCTGCATGGAAAATGTACTGTGATCCCCCTGCCCCCAACTGCCCTCGCCTTTGGTGTGAGATGTTCCTTCTTTCGGAGTTCAGCCTGAGTCCCTCTCCCCTCTGCCAGCCAACCCCCAGCCAGCAATAAGGGTCCAAGCCAGGGCCTCCTCTCCACACTCCCTGTCTCCATCCTACACTACCCTAGGGAATACCTGGATTCCCCATTCTATCCACATACTGTAGCATTCATTCTCCATCTCTCTCACCTCACCTGTGGTGGTTTATGGGTGTGATGGGGTTTTTAAGATTATTATAAACCAGTAAAAATAAGAAAACCTCGCTTTCTGACCTTGTTCTATTCGTTTAGTGCT